TTGGAAAAGTAGAGCAGTTTATGTTAGTGTACACTAGAGATGGTAAACTATGCCTTGTGGGTCAAATCGGGCCTGCTGCCTGTGTTTGTATGGCCTGTGAGCAAAGAAAGGTTTTTACATATTTAAATGGTTGGAAAAAATATTTAAAGAATGCTATTTTTGGACACAAAAAATTGTATGAAATTAAAATTTCAATGTCTGTATCTTTTTATTGGGACACAGCCACCGCCATTCCTTTAGCTTTTGTATGCAACAGCTGCAGAGTTGACTATTTGAGACAAGTTGTATGGTCCCCCCAAACTGGAACTGTTTCCATTCTGGCCTTCTACAGAAAGTATTTGGACCCTGGCCTAGATAAATCCTGGCTGGTGGTTATGTTATGTGAAATGTGCACACTGTAAAATATAGGCCTGTATGATTAAAATTTTTGATTTCAGCTACTGTTCATAGTCGATTTAAAGGGCAATTTAATTTACAGCAAATCCAGTTTCTCGGAGATTTGTGTTGGGGCTTTGGCAGCAAAAAAAAATCCTAGGAGTAATCTTGAGAGTTCCATGCCCCCTAGTGGATTGCTATAGGGTTTACTTTTAAATTTTCAAAACACTGAATTGGCCAAGGATTTCCTTGGTCCATATTATCCCAAGGGTCAGAGGCTGAAGGTCGCCTAGACCTGGGCAGATGCTCACAGGTACTGTCGTGGCCTGGGCAAATCTAGGCACGTCAGCGCTCATTTCTATTCCCTTTCCCACATTCCAGCAAACGAGACTAGGCTTGAAGGGACCCACCCTCCTCTCCTCTGATTCCTCGTGACGCCGCACTCCTCTTACTCTCCCCGGGGCTCATCCGGGGGAATGGGGCAGATTATGTCCCACCGGTTGGACAAACTAACGAGGGCGGGGAAAGGAAAAAAAAAATCAGAATAGGAAGCCAATCAGAGCTCGGTACAAGCCCAGCCAATCGGGTCGGGTCAATTGGGGCTTAGCCAATCGGGCTCGATGAGGAAGACGTGAGTCAGAGCTTGCGCCTCTCGCTTCCAGCTGTGGGTGGCGCTAGGCAGCTTCAGCCGGACCGGGTAGGGGTCCTCGCTCGCTAGCTTGCTGTTTCTCGGAGAAGCTCCCGAGTGTCCGGCCTAGAGGCCATGAGAAGGCAGTGGGGGTCTGCCATGAGGGCGGCCGAGCAGGCGGGCTGCATGGTGAGCGCCTCCCGGGCCGGACAGCCCGAGGCGGGCCCGTGGAGCTGCAGCGGGGTAATCCTGAGCCGTAGCCCGGGCCTGGTGCTTTGCCACGGGGGCATCTTCGTCCCCTTCCTGCGAGCTGGCAGCGAAGTCCTGACCGCGGCCGGCGCCGTCTTCCTGCCTGGCGACAGTTGCAGGGACGACCTGCGCCTGCACGTGCAGTGGGCCCCAACGGCCGCGGGTCCCGGGGGCGGCGCGGAGCGGGGCCGCCCAGGGCTGTGCACGCCCCAGTGCGCGAGCCTCGAGCCCGGCCCACCTGCCCCGTCCCGCGGGCGTCCCCTGCAGCCCCGGCTTCCTGCTGAGCTGCTGCTGCTGCTGAGCTGCCCGGCCTTCTGGGCCCACTTCGCGCGCCTCTTCGGGGACGAGGCAGCGGAACAGTGGCGCTTCTCGAGCGCGGCGCGGGATGACGAAGTGTCGGAGGACGAGGAGGCGGATCAACTGAGAGCGCTGGGCTGGTTTGCGCTGCTGGGCGTGCGGCTAGGCCAGGAGGAGGTGGAGGAGGAGCGCGGGCCAGCCATGGCGGTGTCGCCTCTCGGGGCCGTGCCCAAGGGTGCGCCATTGCTGGTCTGCGGCTCCCCTTTCGGCGCCTTCTGCCCCGACATCTTTCTCAACACGCTGAGCTGCGGGGTGCTCAGCAACGTGGCCGGCCCACTGCTGCTTACCGACGCACGCTGCCTGCCCGGCACCGAGGGCGGCGGCGTGTTCACCGCGCGGCCCGCGGGGGCGCTGGTGGCGCTGGTGGTGGCGCCGCTCTGTTGGAAGGCCGGCGAATGGGTGGGCTTCACGCTGCTCTGCGCCGCCGCCCCCCTTTTCCGCGCCGCCCGCGACGCGCTTCACCGCCTGCCGCACAGCACCGCTGCCCTGGCCGCCCTTCTGCCGCCAGAGGTGGGCGTCCCGTGGGGTCTGCCCCTCCGAGACTCCGGGCCCCTGTGGGCAGCCGCGGCAGTGTTGGTGGAGTGCGGCACCGTATGGGGCTCCGGAGTGGCTGTGGCACCCCGCCTTGTAGTGACCTGTCGGCACGTGTCCCCTCGGGAAGCAGCCAGGGTCCTGGTGCGCTCCACCACCCCCAAGTAAGCCCGCAGGGCTGACGCCACTTCATCCCGCTAGCCTGTCATTTGTTTCCCTTGCTCCCAGGAGTGTGGCCATCTGGGGCCGTGTGGTATTTGCCACTCAGGAGACATGTCCCTATGACATAGCAGTGGTGAGCCTGGAGGAGGACCTGGATGATGTCCCCATCCCTGTGCCCGCTGAGCACTTCCATGAAGGTAAAGGACGAAGGGCGCAGCCTGAAGGAGGGCCCCAGCTTCACCCTCCTTCCTTCCCTGGCAGGCGAGGCTGTGAGTGTGGTGGGCTTTGGCGTCTTTGGCCAGTCTTGCGGGCCCTCGGTGACCTCAGGCATCCTTTCGGCTGTGGTGCAGGTGAATGGCACGCCCGTAATGCTGCAGACCACGTGTGCTGTGCACAGCGGCTCCAGTGGGGGACCCCTCTTCTCCAACCACTCAGGAAACCTCCTTGGTAACCAGCTCTTTGGCCCCCTCCCGCCCTCCACATCCTCTTTTGCTCTCTGACTCCTCAACAGGCATAATCACCAGCAACACCCGGGACAATAATACGGGGGCCACCTACCCCCACCTGAACTTCAGCATTCCCATCACGGTGCTCCAGCCGGCCCTGCAGCAGTACAGCCAGACCCAAGACCTAGGTGGCCTCCGTGAGCTGGACCGCGCTGCTGAGCCAGTCAGGGTGGTGTGGCGGTTGCAGCGGCCCCTGGCAGAGGCCCCGCGGAGCAAGCTCTGAGGCTGTGTTACCACCTTTGGAAAGAAGAGTGACCTTTTTCTGCTGTAGGAAGTGATGTTGAGGTGACGGTGGCCTCAGGATTCAGGGCCCAGCCCCTGCAGGGGCCCAGGCTGCCTCTCATCTCCACCCACTGACTGCAGACTGGGCTTTGGGCTCTGGGGCAAACTTCTCTTCAGCCCCATGGATCCTTAACCTGGCAGCCCGTTTTGGGGTGCTTTCTTGAGCCCCCAGTTCTCTGTCCCCTAGCACTAGACTCAGCTGTATTGTTTTTCCTTCTGGGGAGCCCACTCCAACTGCACAGAAGTTCTGGGCCTGACAGGTAGATTCCAGCTGGAAGGCAGGCCCGTGCCTGGTTTTGCGTCTGTTCCCCTGAGGGCCATCGTCATCCTGGAGCTTCAATGGGGCCTTGGCTCCTGTCTGCCTCTCAGTCAGAGTCAGGGCTGACAAAGGACTCAGCTTCCTTAGCATCTCAGCAGAAACCTTGCTCTGAAGACCAGAGACAGAAGGGACAGAAACAGGAGTGCCTCCTGCTGTGCCAGGCCCATGGGCAGTGCAGGCAGATCCCTGAAGGTCAGCACTCCTGGGTCTTCATATGCCAACAGGGGCGCTCTTGACACTGTGCCTTCATTTTCCAGCCCACAGCCTGGGTCTCAGGGATCTTGAGGGGTAGAACATGTCTGGTTGGGGCTTGGGAATAAACATGATCTATTGAAAAACCTCTGTATTTATATATCAAATTGTTTCTTTTTTTCAGGAGTTGAACTGGGAATAGGCAAGTACCAGGCAAAGAAACACACCCTTTCCTTTTTTTTTTTTTTTTTTCTTTAGAGCTGTGGTCTTGCTCTCTCACCCAGGCTGGAGTGCAGTGTTGCGATCACAGCTCACTGCAGCCTCAAACTCCTGGGCTCCAGGAGACCTCCTGCCTCAGCCTCCTGAATAGCTGGGACTACAGTCGCGCACCACCACGCCTGGCTAATTTTTTATTTTTGTAGAAATGGGGTATTGCTTTGTTGCCCGTGCTGGCTTCAGCCTTCTGGTTTCAAGCAGTCCTCCTGCCTCAGCTTCCCAAAGTGCTGGGATTACAGGTGTGAGCCACTGTGCCCAACCCAGAAATACACCCTTTCTGTGCTGTTTTCTCAGCAGGGTGTGAGCTCACGGGATACGGTCCTGCCAGACTGGCCCTCATAGCTGGTCATGTGCCAGTCAGAGCTGGGTGGGGCTTGCAGGTCCCGGAAGGTGGTGGTCTTGACCTGGCAGCAGATGCTTAAAGAATGCCTAAGGTGGGTGGCAGTTGGGGAGTTCAAGGGTGAATGAGGCCAGGGCAGCCCCCAGGAGCTGAGGCCAACTCTTTGAGTCAGGACTGTGCCGTGTGCCCAGGGCCTTGCATGTGTGGGCCCTCGAGTGATTTCTACTGGCAGGCTGAAAGCCCTGTGAGGGGCGGCTGTGGGCGGAGGCCACGCAGGAAGAGTGCTTAGGAGTAACTTGTTTCTAACACCTGTGTGCTGAGTGCCAATGCTGGGTGTGGTGTTATGATATATATTGGTTTTCATCCAGCATTCCTGACTCGTAACTCTCATAGTCCTTGTTCCAGTCTTTGTTAGAATACTGGGTATGTTAGGGCTTGGGACAGGCCTCTGACCTCTGGGTATCCTTTCACTAATGTTCGCCCACCTTTTTCACAGTGGGTCCTAAAGACCTTCCCATGAGAGGGTCTCAATCCTAGGGGAAGGAATGTTGATGTCATGAACCTTCCATAAAAACCCAAGAGGACAGGGTTCAGAGAGCTTCTGGATAGCTGAACACCTGGCACTTCCTGGAGTGTGGCGTGCCCAGGGAGGGCACGGAAGCTCTGCACTCCTTCCCCTTCCCTCATTCCTTGCTCTATGTGCATCTCTTCATCTGTATCCTTTGCGATATCCTTTATAATAAACCGGTAAACATAAGTAAGTGTGTCTCTGAGCTCTGTGATCCACTC